TTTATAGCCTAAAAAAAAAAAAAGCCAGCTTCTTGTCCGATTCAGGCTTTCCCTGCCCAAACCCACTAGCTTAATGCGATATTGACATTACCAGGAAATGCATACGTCCCAAATGCATCTGCTTATAGATGTTTTTACCTCCTGAAATAATACCGGGTCACAAATACTGTTGTGTTTTTTGCAGAGAGCTTCTACTGCTCATTTAATTCAGGGGCGTTGGATTTGTGCTGAGCGTAATTTGACTCCAAGCATGCAAACTGATCAACTTCTTCCCGTGTGTTTGGGGAGTACAAGTGACTACTGCGACTCCTCAAATGTTTTTCTTTTCCTTTTCACGTGGAGGAAAGCGAATTCTCCGAAGACTGTTCGGCGTTCTACGCAGGGGTTGGAAGGGGGGTTCCTGAGTCACCTCTGGCTGCGCGGGGGGCCTGTGTGTACCCTCAGGGACACCAGGCTGGAATCGTCCACCTTACTTTCAAATGATAAAAGTGCGGAGGGTCTTTCTGCCCCTAAGTCGCGTACAGGATTGCCTGTTTACGGAGTACACTTTCACACACTTCTTTCCCGGTGGTGCAGTCTCGTGGCGGCAGAGCCTTTAGGAAGGCTCTGGGGGGAGACAAGATCAGTGGCGACCACGCCTCCCATGTTACAGCGCTCGCTTCCTACTGGGGGTTGGCGGGGACACCAAGGCTCTCCAGCCCGGGAACACGGAGTTCGGCTCCGTTGTACCCAACTGGAAAGCTGTGGAAACACAAAACTCGGGCGGCGACAGCACCAGCCGATTTTCCGCTCTCTTGGCTCTTTCTTCCGCTTGCACCGCCCCCACCCCGGCTCCTCCGCTCAGCACACAGGAACCCACATCCCCCACCACTCCCGCGTTTCTCTCCTGCCACCAGCTGGGGCCTGCCTTTTATAGGCGCCGCAGCCAATGAGCACGCTTCTTTCCTTCTGCCCGCCCGCCTGGCCAATCGCCGCGCCCCTTGTGTAATCTCCGGCTAGTCGGCTGCTTTCGGCTATTTTCGCTGTTGCTGGCTTTTTCAGGAGCTGCTCGCTCGCAGCCAGAGACGCTGCTTTTTTTTTCCGGGTTCGGAGCCGTTCCGGATGCTTTAGGCTGCCGGATGTCTGATCTCCGAATAACTGAGGCGTTTCTGTACATGGATTATCTGGTAGGTGCAGGGCAGGGGTGGCATGTCGCCTCAAAGGAACATTTTTTTCCCCTTCTTTTGGCAGTGTTTTAGAGCACTTTGCTGCAAGGGACCACCACCTGCACGACCAGAATATGACCTGGTTTGCATAGGCCTCACAGGTTCTGGCAAAACCAGTCTGTTGTCCAAACTCTGCAGTGAAAGCCCCGATAACGTCGTGTCGACCACAGGTGGGTACTGTGCTGGGGTTCTGTCCCTTCTTTCTTTTTTTATGTTTTTGTTTTCTAATTTTAGGTTTTAGTATTAAAGCAGTGCCATTCCAGAATGCCATCTTGAATGTAAAAGAACTTGGAGGTATAACATTTCAAATCATTTCTATGTCTGCCTTTAAAACGAAAATTTGTTTTGTTTTTGACAGGGGCTGATAACATCCGGAAATACTGGAGCCGCTACTACCAAGGATCTCAAGGGGTAATATTTGTATTAGACAGTGCCTCTTCAGAGGATGATTTAGAAGCTGCTAGAAATGAGCTGCACTCAGCTCTTCAGCATCCACAGTTATGCACTTTACCCTTTTTAATATTGGCCAATCATCAAGACAAGCCAGCAGCTCGCTCAGTACAAGAGGTATGTCTCATTAGCATGACAACTCTTTGTCTATATCCACTTTCCCTTATCTGCTTACTTTCAGGGGCCTTCCAGAGAACAAATGGCTGGTCCTTTTCCAAGGGGACAGATTTTCCTACCTGATGCTTTTGTTCTCCAGCAAGAAAAGAAAATGAAAACTGTTGTCTTCCCCTAGAATATTGAGTCCAGAGTAAGCTGAAGCTTTGTGTATTTCTTTTGTAGTGATTTCCTTCATATATATATGAATAGAGTGACTACTGAATATCGGAGGTTTGGGCTAGAGGTAAAACCATCTCTTTGATATGCAGAGCAAAATGAAATGATAAAACATCAAATGTTGGGATGTTTGAAAGAGTTTCCTACATGACCTGTCAGGTCTTAATTTGCTCAGAGTAATGCCTTGGGCCTTCTTGTGTTGTTAATAGCCTTTAGGGGAAATTATGTTGGAGGCTGTATCAATCATCTGGCCTTTTTCTTGTTTCATACAAGATTCCCTGTACCCTTATCTTTCTATCAGAATATTCTAGATTAGCTGTGTATTTGCTGGGCAGCCTTAGTACTGATGCCTTAAAAGAACATGTCACCTGCCCCTGTCTTACTAGGCACTTTCCAAATAATAATAATAATACTTTGTGTTCTGAAACCTAATTTTCTTTCTTTCTTTCCCCCCAACTTTTATTTTAGGTTTAGGGGGTTACATGTGCAGGTTGTTTTCCCTGCAGCAGGTAAATTGTGTCACTGGGGTTTGGTGTACAAATCATTTTGTCACCCAGGTAGTAAATATCATACCCAATTGGTACTTCAAATCTCTCCCTCCTCCCACCCTCCATCCTCAAGTAAGCCCTGGTGTCTATCGTGGAACCTAATTTTCTATTTCTCTTTTTTTTTTTTTAATATTACATTTTGACTCTTCACCTGGACACAGCCACATTGAGATTAAGGTATTCTCTGAATTAAATCTGTTCTGGGTATTTTGTGAGTACGTTTAGAATTTCAGGTCAGGTGCAGTGCCTCATGCCTGTAATCTCAGCACTTTGGAAGGCTGAGAGAGAAGGATCGCTTGAGCCCAGGAGTTCAAGACAGTCTCTCTACAAAATATAAAAATAAATTAAAAAGCCAGGTGCAATAGTGTGTGCCTGCAGTCCCAGTTACTTGGGAGGCTGAGATGAGAGGATCTCCTGAGCCCAGAAGGTCAAGGCTGCAGTGAGCCATGACCATGCCACTGCACTTCAACCTGAGTGAAAGAGCAAGTTTTAGAATTTCTATCTTGGAATAGAAGCCAAATTGGGAACCAAGAGGCGAATCACTTAAAGTCACCTGACAAATCAAAAACCAACCTTAAATCAAGTCGTTTCTCTTTCTTACTTGCTGCAATGATATTTAAAATATATGTTGCCCTGGTTGAGACTGTTTGTCTTGGATCAACATCATTCTAAAGAAAAAGGGTAAATTTGACAGGGATGCTTATTTTACATTTCTTCCTTTCGCTTTTTCAAGTTTTTACAACTAAAATAAATGAATAGTGTAGCAGCTGGAATAGAAATCTCTTACTGATTGGGCCATAAAAGTGGGAGCTTTCAGAAACAGCCTATTCTCCACAAAATAAAATAACCTAGACATTGTCCAAACTGTTCAATGCTAGACTTGAGAACTATAGTTTTAAAGCTTCTTTTGCTATGGATTTATTATCATTTATAAATATTATGAATTTTCAAATGAGTTAGCAACTATCAAGACAGGTAAATCTCACACCCTCTTCTGTGTTCCCACAGCCATTTTTATACATACCTTGTTATAATTATTATCTTTTTCACCCAGTAGCCTACGGGTTCTTTGAGGGCAGTATCAGGTCTTGGTTATCTTTCTCTCTCACAGCACAGTGCCTTGTGTGTGATAAAGCCCCCAACAAACTGAATTAATAAAAACTATAGATCATCCTGCCCAGACTGTTTTAGGAAGTATTTGTGTATCTCCTCCCCCTAGTAGTTTGGTTTGGTCAGCTCTGTGCCCAGCATCTCTGCTCAGAAGGCAAGGACAAGGGAGGGAAGGAGGGACTGAAATTTCTTTGGCTGACTGACCAGATGCAGTGGCTCATGCCTGTAATCCCAGCACTTTGGGAGGCCAAGGCGGGTTGATCACTTGAGGTCAGGAGTTTGAGACTAGCCTGGCCAACATGGTGAAGCCCCGTCTCTACTAAAAATACAAAAATTAGCTGGGCGTGCTGGCACATGCCTGTAATTCCAGCTACTTGGGAGGCTGAGGCAGGAGAATTGCTTGAACCAGAGAGGTGGAGGTTGCAGTGAGCTGAGATCACGCCATTGCACTCCAGCCTGGGCGAAGAAGCGAGACTCCATCAAAGGAAAGAAAGAAAAGAAAAGAAAGGAAAGAAAAAGAAAAAGAAGATAAAAAGAAAGAGAAAGAAAAGAAGAAAAGATTCCTTTGTCTATTCTCATTAGCAGCTCATTCAGTTCCATTCAGTGAACACTCTGAGCATCTGCCTCACTTCAGACCTTGCTCCAGATGCGGAATTCGCCAAGATGAGTGAGAGGGTCTACTTTGGGCAAAGCTCTCTGAGCCTTGAGGTCTGTCTTCATCCCAAAGAATTTGCACTCTAGCAGGGGAGAGGGGAAATGAATGGACGAATATTTATGTATTACTTGGGTTGAGGGAGCAGTCAATTCTTCAGGGAAGGGAGAGCAAGGAAAACAAAGAAGGGAAGTGACAGGGGAAGGGAAGGAGGTTCCAGAATGCATCAGGTGGATAAGTAGCAGTCTTGAAGTGTGAAAATTAATACATGGTATATTTGGGGAGACAGCAAGCACTTTAAGGCATAGTTTCAAGTAGGGTTGGGGCTTAAGTTGTTGAAGTGAGAGGGATTTTTTTTTTCCTTAAGGCTTTCTACACGATTTAGATTGTAAATCTTTGGAGGATAGACTGCTATACCACCAAGCTTTCCTCAGAGAAGGAGATCAAAAACATTGGGAGATTTAAATGTAATAAACTAATACAGAACTATAAAGTGTGTGTGTGTGTGAGAGTGTGTGTGTGGGCCTGTGCACTTGCTAATTTCACTTCCCTTTCCTTGTCCTGTCCACTCTCTGGTATATATAAATAATGAACTGATTAAAACACTCACAGAAGGGAAAAGGAGATAAGGAGGAAGAAGAAA